GACTCAGACTCTATCTGATGCCTTTTTTCCTTTGTAAAAATGAGATTTTAAAACACGTATTCAGGACATCTTACATTGATTTAGGCTAGTTGGAGAAAACATGGTTCAGAGTAGGATTTCAAATAGTTCCACTAAATACAATAACATTTGCAGTCAGGGTACCGTTCCATAGTAATTTTAAAAGATTTCATTTTACTTATCATTGCAAGCCATTATCTGATCATATTTGACCTACATATTAATATTTTCATTATTATTCAAGCCCTTTTTGGCTCTGTACAAATTGTCAGTCCTCTTCACCGAGATTATTTATTTACTCTGGAAATATCTGGAATTCTTTCACCCTATCTTTTCCTCCGGGACTACCCCCCACACTGCCCCCAAGTATTGATATTAATGTCTGGGGGAGGGGGACACATCTAACAAAAACCTGAGATAGAAAGCCGTCCCTCTTAATGGTATACTATGGGAGAAGTAGAAAAACAAAGAGAATAAAAGAAAATGATAATTGTTTTCTCTAAGGCTATTATCTAATGCGAAAGCAAATAGTCAGTCTGGAAATCAGCTAACAGAAGGGGATTAGAGAGGAGATCTGAGAGTGGCTTGATTTCTAGCAGAGCTGTCTCTTCAGCCAGTGATGAGACACAGGCAGGGCAGCCGGGAGCGCTCCAGATGGCCGGGGAAAGTGGTCGTCTTGGGTTACTGCAGGGCACTCGGGCCGCCTGAGAGCTGGCGGCCCGGGAAGGCATCATTAGGGAGCCAACCCCACGTCCAGCCTGCATGGGAGAGGGCGAGGCCGGGAGGGAGGCCGCCCGCCAGCCCGCGCGCCCTAGCGTGCCGGGCCTGCCCATTGTTAACATATACTTGACCTCCGTGACCCCCGCACAACACAGATGTCTCCCACCTCCACCTCCCCCACGCCCCGCCGCGGGTCCTCCCCCCTGCACCTGGTAGCGGCCGCGCAGCCGCCTCCCTCCCGACCGGCCGCGGCGCCCCTGGCGCGAGCGTGCGCCGGAGCCGGCCTGATGCGGGCGCTCTCGGCGCACAGCGCGCGGCGCTCCTGCTCCCCGGCGGACGCCCGGCCGCCCTGCAGATAAATGCGTCGCCTTCCTCGAGAGTGAGCGAGGGCGGGCGAGGGAGACGCAGACGCCGCCTGTGACAGTGGCAATTCCCTGCGCCCCACATCACATTTGTCTGCCACAGCAGCAACAACAGAAAAGCGGAGGGAGGGAGGGAGGCGGGAGGAGGGGAGCAGAGCTCCGCAAGTCTTGGGCTCTGCGTGGAGGTTGCGTTTGGCTGGCGTCCCCGACCCCGGGCTTTTTGCACGGCAGCTCTCTCTGCGCAGCGCCGGGCGGCCGTAGTCGCTCCGCGGCGCGACTCCGCGGTCTCGTGGCGAGCGCGCGTGGGCGAGTGGCCGCGGACACTCTGGCCTCGCGAGGGAAGCCGCGCCGCGTCCTCGCCCCGTCGCCCCGCGGGCCGGCCGAGACGACGGGAAGTTTTATTTGCAGCTCGGAGCCTGTGGCGGATGGTGGGACTCTCCGGCCCTGTGCAGTGTAAGTGTCCGCGGTAGGGCTTGGCCGGCGGGTTATATTAAAATAGGTACTACCTCTTTTCTAGTATCAAATGATAAGAACTGAGCACACTGGATGAAATAATACTTGCACTGGGAGCACTAAGGTAGGCGCTTTACAAGTATTATCTCCTCATATCATCCTGATAAGTTAGGTGTTATTATCTTACTTTGGAGATTTAAATCTGAAGCTTAGAGAGGTTAAGTGACTTGTCCAAGGTCAAATAGCTGATGAGTAAGTGTAAGAACTGAGATTCCAATCCAGCCAGAGTGCGTATACAGTGGGCTTCTAAATGGCCCGCGTGTGTAGGCCACAGTCATTTATAACACTTTATTTTTTGAAAATTAAATTATATCTGCAACAGAGAAGATATTTAAGAGCTTCCTACCATTTAAAATTGCCTGGTTTGTTAACTCACTGGTCATATTGCGTTGTTGATACTTAGTTGGTTGCCTACCTTCTGATTAATTTGTTACTTAAAAATATTTGTAGGATTTTGAAATAATGCCTTATCACAAGAGAAAGGGGCTTGAAGAAAGACCAGATCATATTCCATTATCAGTTATTCCCTGTTTACTCAGTCAGTATTTAGTGAACACCTTTTGTGTGCCAGGCACTGTGCTAGGCACTGGGTATGGGCATTGTTGAATAAACATGGCCATGCTCTTGCAGCCCTGCCAATGGAATGAATAGAGTGCATCAATGTAGGGTCCAAAGGTGTAAGAAATTAAGATTGGATCTCATTTCTACAACAGCTGACATGCTCAATTGTGAGATAATCCAATGCATAAAAAGCTGCTAGAGTGCACTTATGCCTTAAAGGTTGTATGGACTCTGCTGCAGTTCCCAGTCACAGTGTCCTGCTGCTCAGTGTGGGACAAAGGGCTGGCTTCATAGCCGTGGATGTCGTGGGTGATTTCCATGCTGCCCTATCTCTATACAGCACCAGTGGGAATGGGCTTCTGTGAACAGTACCTGGCAGGTAAAAGGTTGCAGAGCCTGATGTAGACCCAAAGTACTATAGTATAAAGAAGAGAAAAAGATCACAGGTCACAGAAGTAGCCACGGAAAGGTTTGCCAAAGTCATGGGGATTGAATTGGGCTTTTGTGGCATTTCATTGAGTGGGATTCATTTGTTTTTCTTTTCATTTGGGGCTACAACTAGGTTCCTAGTCCAGTTCCAAATGTGGAGGGTAGAGTAATGAGCACCCCCCAGATGAGACCCTAGCTCTCACAGAGCTTGCAGTTTGGGTGGGGGAGGGAGAAAGATAAAAAAGAAGTTACTAAGATTATTTCATGTAGTGCTAAATATAATTAAGACAATTAAGAAACAATGTTAGAATGATGCAGAGGGTGGGGGGACATGGTAGTGAGACTTTATTTCAAATGGTTGGGGAAATCATCTGTCAGGTGGTGACTCTTGAACTAAAGCCTGAGGGTTGAGGAAGAACTGGCCGTGCAGCAGTCTATGGGAAGGGCCGTGAAGTCAGTGAACGAAGCCACCAGCATGAGAGGAAGTGTTCCATCAGGGAGTTTATCCAGCCAGAGAAGAGCTGCACTCTGGAAGGGCGTGGTTGGAGTGGAGGCTGAAAACTGTAGATGAGTGCCAAGTGATGGAGGGTCTTGTATGTGAGATTAGGCAAGAATAAGGACTGTGTGTTTCTGTGTGTGAATGTAGGAGATGAGTAGTTAGAAGAGAGAAGGAGAATCTGGATGAGTGTATGCATGGAAGCTTAAGGAAGCTTGTGAAACTAGGATAATGACATTTAGTTCACATGACCTGCGATGAGGGGCACCCAAATCACACAGTGTCTCAGTTACTTCCTGTTGGAAGTTGAGTATAGTCCTGAAGTGAGGCATAGATGGTGCTCTGTTCACTACTCCTTCAAATTAGAGGGACACACAATTGCTTACAAAGAAATGGTGAAGCTTTGACAAAGGTAAGCTACAGTCCAGTGCCAGAAACTGTACTTACCAAGGTAATATTTCCTAAGTCAGATATGCTATAACAGGTTCCTTTTATGGTGATTCCCCTTGGAAACAAAAACTAAGTGTACATTTGTTCATGTAAAATAATAGCTTTTATGATATAAAATGTTTCTATGAAGGAAAAGAAAAGAGTTAGAGTTAAGGTTTGATTCAACCCAGGTTGATAGATAAAAAGAGGTGTGTTTAAATGCTCATTTTTGGAATAACCATGTATCATTTACTAAAGGAAAAAGTGCCCCAAATGTTGATAGAATTCTCTAGAGAAATGTGTTTAGGCAGTGAAAGGATTCCTGGCAGTGATTGAGAAATACAGTAATGGGGAACTGCACTTGATCTCTTTTGAGGTTGATTCTGATGTGTGTAGTCTTTACATCCTATTAAATTTTTGAAAGATAAACTGATACAAGAATGATTTGCCAAGGCCATATGAGGTTAACTGAATTCAAATAGAAGGTTCTCTCAAGTTATTGCATTCCTTAGAAAATAAATACATTGCGCATATGGTTAAGATTGATCAAAAAAGTATTCTGTATGCCAATGATTACATTCCCATCTGTGATTAAGGTTTTCTGTCTGCATCTGGTTTTCACATTATATTTCTGTAACAAGAATCCTTTATATAGCAGAGTTCACTTTCTGTATTTTCTATTAGTTGCAGCTTGAACTACTGCACGGATCGCAGATTTGCACATGTGGTTTTCATTACTTCATACCATTGAGAAAAAGTAATATTTGTTTGGGAATGTATGTTTTCCACAATTTCCATGGTAATACAACATGTTGAGCCTTTTAAATAACACTTGTAGAACTACAAATTGTTTGAGGCATTCTGCTCTTGGTGGAGCTTAGCTTTTAAACTTTTCTCAGTATGTTCCCCTCGTAATGAGGTTTTACAAATTTGAGGGCTGAGCATCCAGATCTGAACAAAGCAATTATTAAAGATAGAGAGATTTTATTATCACTTCCATGTGACAGACTTCAGTGCGGAATAGGTCTCAGAAATACCTGAACATCGTGCTTATTACCATTACTTATTTTATTATTATTTCATATTGGAAGGGCATTTAATGTGTTGGAGATATGAAGCACAAATGTGACACTCCAGTCATTGTTTTGAAAAATCCAAAGATTAGCTCTTTTTTTTTTTTTAGTTACCCTTTTGATTGTGATATATTGTTTCATATATAAAATAGTTAAGTGGTGAAAATCCTCATGGGTGACTTTAGATTTACATTGTATATTGTTTGAAACTGTATTTGTACACTATGTTAACATTTAAGAATTTATAAATATGCACATTTAAAATACTTTGTTATCACCATGTTCCTGCCAATTTTCTTCATTCACTTCAAAAAACTCTGATTAAAATAGATACAAGTGAAGTTAAAAAGTAAAGCAGTATATTCCAAATTGAGAGATCATTTTTAATTGAGAAATTTGTCTTAAAGTTTATCACATGGTAATTTTATGTGCCTCAAAACCAAGATTAAGTACCCCATTTTTGTTAAACCCAGACATTGGTCTGATATTTAGCAGTCATGAGAAGGAAGATATAGACTTAGACTCTAGAGGATTTGTATATGCTTTGCCTGGTTCGTTTGCTCAGTAGAGATTATTAACTATGGCTCATATAGGGGCATGATCCACTTTTGTCAGGCTCTCTGATGGCCTTTGTTGATGGTTGCTGAAGCACAAAATATATATTATGATTGAATCTAAGAAGAGTATACATTTTCTTTTTTCCCAATATTTGTTTAGCCTATATAAAATGTTTTTTACCTTTGTACAGAAACATTGGAAATAACAGAATTGTGCAGAAAAGTTACTCACATTGCCATCTTCCAGAAATAATCATATTTAACATCTAGATGTATTTACTTTCAGTCTTCCCCGCTGTGTGCACCCTCCCCCACTCCACTATTTGAGTACTTACACAACCTATACGTGTACATATATTTATGTATCTTGGTTATAGCATTGAAATTTTTTGCTTTATCATTTGTTAATAAAATTGTTAGTATTTATAGTAAGCTAAATGTTTCCAAGATCCAGCTGATTGTCTTTAATGATCTTTGCTTACTGCAAGGCAATTCCCAACTAAGAAATATCTAGTAATGTATTTTAATTAATCAGTACTTATTTAATTTTTAAACCTTAAAGAGCAAGAAACAACTGATTGCATCACAAAAGAATCATAATGTGGCACATAAACTACATTGATTTTTTAAAAAATAGAACCTGCTTGTTTTATTTACATCAGAATATGTTCACCGATTTTAATTTCTAGGAAGTAATTTGGTCTCAAAAAATAATAGCTACAGCCTTAGTAATTCCTTTTGAGACTGCTTTTAGAAATCTTTCTTCCCTTGCATTTGTTGAGTTCCTACCTTATATGTGTATGATTGTGCTGGACCCTTATATTTCCTAGTTTGTAAGAATTACATAGCAATACTTTTTCTATTCATAGTAGTGATAGTAGTGGTCTCATTTTTAATCATAGTAGGTGAGGAATAGACAATAAATATTGTGAATGAACAAATTCTAAGTTTGTCAAATATAGCAGGAAAAATGAGAAAATTTATATTATTAAAAGGAAGAAAAGGTGTAGAAGTTTGTTGATTTGGTAAAATAATTCAACAATATTTGTTTCATTAATATTTTTTAACTATTCTATTACATAAGGATTATTCTTCACTGTTGTTTTAAACTATGTGTGCTAATAATGGCAATACTGAAATTTCAGAACAGCGAAACAAAATTTGAATAATGAAACAAACCACTTTGTTTTGAAACAGGATTAACTTGTGTGTAAAATTCCATAAATAATAATGTCTAAATTGTTTTCTAAAGAAAACATAATATCTGACAGATTATTTATTTTTTTGAAACAGGTAAAATGTAACATTCTCTTAGGGTATTGATGTGCATATCTTTAAAACCAATTTAAGAAAAGAAGAGCTTTCAGGGTGAGAATGTATCCAGCTTTGAGTCAGATGATTGGAAAATTAAGAGTCCTTTAGAAAACATCATGATAGGAACTGAGACAATGGGGATTGTTTTGGATTCTTCTAAAATTTAGAAGAGCTTGTATCTGTTTTTTTTTTAAACAAAACATAACAAAACTGGCCTAGTGTTATCATGTAAACAGATGGGTATGATACTTCAGACTGGTTGTGATATATGCATTTTTTTTCCCTTTGTTGTTGTCAATAGAAAAGATTGATCTCTGGGCTGGTGAACATAATCTCTGTCCCAGTCAGAAAAGGAGAGAGGAAATTAGCAGAGCGATTGGTGGAGAATGATATCTGTCAAAAGAAACACTTGGAGAGCACTGAGTTTAGTAATAGGTGACTGCCGGAAAAAAGGGAACTTTGAATATTGTCAAGGTAAGGAACAGACAAATATTTTGATTTTGCAATAAAATAATATGTTCCTGGTGGCATCCTCCAGATCGTACTGAGAAGCACTCCACAATGCCAGACTCACCTGTGGATGTGAAGACGCAATCTAGGCTGACTCCTCCAACAATGCCACCTCCCCCAACTACTCAAGGAGCTCCAAGAACCAGTTCATTTACACCGACAACGTGTAAGTAGTCATTTCAGGCTTTTGAGTTTCAGATGACTTCCTTCTGATTTTGTGCTCTTGACAGTAACTAATGGCACGAGCCATTCTCCTACAGCCTTGAATGGCGCCCCCTCACCACCCAATGGCTTCAGCAATGGGCCTTCCTCTTCTTCCTCCTCCTCTCTGGCTAATCAACAGCTGCCCCCAGCCTGTGGTGCCAGGCAACTCAGCAAGCTGAAAAGGTTCCTTACTACCCTGCAGCAGTTTGGCAATGACATTTCACCCGAGATAGGAGAAAGAGTTCGCACCCTCGTTCTGGGACTAGTGGTAAGCAAATGGAAACCAACCCAGTTTTCTTGAATGTATTTATACTACATATTTTCTTCCATAGAACTCCACTTTGACAATTGAAGAATTTCATTCCAAACTGCAAGAAGCTACTAACTTCCCACTGAGACCTTTTGTCATCCCATTTTTGAAGGTATTGCACAGTTCACTGGTCTGTAAAGTATTTCCGTCCTCTCATTCCTGTCATTCCCTTGCAGGCCAACTTGCCCCTGCTGCAGCGTGAGCTCCTCCACTGCGCAAGACTGGCCAAACAGAACCCTGCCCAGTACCTCGCCCAGCATGAACAGCTGCTTCTGGATGCCAGCACCACCTCACCTGTTGACTCCTCAGAGCTGCTTCTCGATGTGAACGAAAACGGGAAGAGGCGAACTCCAGACAGGTGAGAGGGAGGAGGAGCCTGGATGAACCATGATGAAACAAACTCTTGTTTTTTCCCCCTTTAGAACCAAAGAAAATGGCTTTGACAGAGAGCCTTTGCACTCAGAACATCCAAGCAAGCGACCATGCACTATTAGCCCAGGCCAGCGGTACAGTCCAAATAACGGCTTATCCTACCAGCCCAATGGCCTGCCTCACCCTACCCCACCTCCACCTCAGCATTACCGTTTGGATGATATGGCCATTGCCCACCACTACAGGGACTCCTATCGACACCCCAGCCACAGGGACCTCAGGGACAGAAACAGACCTATGGGTAAGACTGAAGGACCTGTTCACTTCTTACGGTTAGGGTTATTCAGCCTTCTCTATTTTTGTAGGGTTGCATGGCACACGTCAAGAAGAAATGATTGATCACAGACTAACAGACAGAGAATGGGCAGAAGAGTGGAAACATCTTGACCATGTAAGACATCAGTAATCATTTGGGATTAAAAATGCTCTTCCCTATTCTCCCCTTTCCCAAATAGCTGTTAAACTGCATAATGGACATGGTAGAAAAAACAAGGCGATCTCTCACCGTACTAAGGCGGTGTCAAGAAGCAGACCGGGAAGAATTGAATTACTGGATCCGGCGGTACAGTGACGCCGAGGACTTAAAAAAAGGTGGCGGCAGTAGCAGCAGCCACTCTAGGCAGCAGAGTCCCGTCAACCCAGACCCAGTTGCACTAGGTAACTTTTCTTCAGATGAGTATCTCGAAAACCTCTCTCCACCCCCTTCCCATCCTTTTCATAGACGCGCATCGGGAATTCCTTCACAGGCCTGCGTCTGGATACGTGCCAGAGGAGATCTGGAAGAAAGCTGGTAAGAATTGTTTAAAAACATGAGTTTCGTGTTTCTTGTCTGGTTTGGCCTGACTGGCACACAGAGGAGGCCGTCAATGAGGTGAAGCGCCAGGCGATGACGGAGCTGCAGAAGGCCGTGTCTGAGGCGGAGCGGAAAGCCCACGACATGATCACAACAGAGAGGGCCAAGATGGAGCGCACGGTCGCCGAGGCCAAACGGCAGGCGGCGGAGGACGCACTGGCAGTTATCAATCAGCAGGAGGATTCAAGCGAGGTGAGGCATCTTGGGAAGCTCCAAATAAACAAGGGATCTTGCTTTCTTCTGCCTTCTCCTTTAGAGTTGCTGGAATTGTGGCCGTAAAGCGAGTGAAACCTGCAGTGGCTGTAACACAGCCCGATACTGTGGCTCATTTTGCCAGCACAAAGACTGGGAGAAGCACCATCACATCTGTGGACAGACCCTGCAGGCCCAGCAGCAGGGAGACACACCTGCAGTCAGCTCCTCTGTCACGCCCAACAGCGGGGCTGGGAGCCCGATGGACACACCACCAGCAGCCACTCCGAGGTCAACCACCCCGGGAACCCCTTCCACCATAGAGACAACCCCTCGCTAGACGTGAACTCAGAACTGTCGGAGGAAAGACAACACAACCAACGCGAAACCAATTCCTCATCCTCAGATGCTCAAAGTTGTTTTTTTTGTTTGTTTGTTTATTAGATGAATTATCCTATTTCAGTACTTCAGCAAGAGAGAACCTAACTGTATCTTGAGGTGGTAGTAAAACACAGAGGGCCAGTAACGGGTCGTAATGACTTATTGTGGATAACAAAGATATCTTTTCTTTAGAGAACTGAAAAGAGAGCAGAGAATATAACATGAAATGATAGATTTGACCTCCTCCCTGTTATTTTCAAGTAGCTGGGATTTTAAACTAGATGACCTCATTAACCGATGCTTTACCAAACAGCAAACCAAGAGATTGCTAATTGCTGTTGAAAGCAAAAATGCTAATATTAAAAGTCACAATGTTCTTTATATACAATAATGGAAAAAAAAAAAAGAGGAAAACCCTCAAGGGCATGAGCATTGGATACAGCAGTAGACATTTTAACAAGAAGATGAATGGCGTCCGTGGGTTGCTAACTGAACTTTGAAGACCCGCTACAAAACGCGCAGATGTGCAGCAGATTGGAAGGAGACACAGATGTTCGGTTTTTTTCCTGTTTCTGAAAAGAAATAATAATATCCAGGTCAACAGAATGAAAAATGAAAGATGATTTGCAATGGGATGTATGAATACAGCAGCAAGAAAAAAAAATGCCATAATACAAAAGGCTCCATATATATATATATATATATATATATACACACACACACACGCACATATACACACACACACACACACACACACACACACACACACACACACACACACACACACAAGTAAGAGACTCAGCCTGCAGTTAATTAGCATTCTGGCAGTTTTGACATCAGCCAGCTGCCCTAAATAACCCTTCAACGTTTCTTCACTTTTGCAAGGTTCCACAGAGTAAGACATTGGGTCTATTCCAGCTCATTCATTTTATATTGAAAAAAATAATTTTAAAAATGGTGGCTTCAGCTCCAGCCCCTTTCCAAAATTTTTCAACCCCACCCTGTTTGGATTTTTAATTAAAAACTAGTAGTTCTCTTGGTGTTAAAACACTTCTGTCCTGTGAGGTTTCCCAATGGTGTTTTTCTTGTAAATGTGTTGGACAAATGTGAAGATGCATTGTAGTTTAACCATATGCCCACATTTAGTCTCTTTATTCCTAGTTGGTGAGAAACCTGTATCTTTCTATGCTGCTTTTATATCTGTATGTATTAGTGATATTTCTCTAGTAGTTAAAAAAAAAAAAAGGAAAAAAAGACTCTTTTTGGTTGTCCTCAAGAAAAGAAAAGAAGAAAAGCTATCTTTCGGAGCTGCTATTTCACTCTCTTATAGGATTTTTTTTTTTCCTGAAAACCAGCATGCTTCACGGAATGCTAACATATTGGTGTTTTTGTAAGAGGGATGTACATAAATGTATTTTGCACTGTCACAATGACTCCCTAGGCATGCTTTTTGTTTTTTTTTTTTTTTTTTTGAGCAAATTCTTTTTAAATATGCTAGAGCCATTTCATCAAGTTTAGCTGTAGCATAGAGTAGTCGTGGAATTTTTCTTTTTTTTTTTTTTAAATCATTATTAGGGACTTTTTTAAAAAAATAAAATAACAAGATATCCTACTTTAAAAAAAAAGGACAGTGCATGCATATTGCTGTAAGGTCGTTTAAGTATTTCTAATTTTACAAAAGTAAAAATCATTAGAGCTCCAAATGCTGAGGTGTAGATTGACAGCTTTAACACTGCTGAATGCCAGGTTATACAGTATTCTTACAAAAAGGGAAGTCAGCCAAAGACTGATCTGATGGACCAAAATCGGAATTTTGAAAAGCACCAGTACTACTTTCCAAATGATCAGCAGGTTAAACATGTTCAGCAAGGTATAGTATGAATCCATTAACCCTTCGTTGTCCAGGGTCCAGACCAGAACTACTTGTTAGTTTTGAAAACAGTAGCCCAGGATGTGGTTGTGTGCTTTAGGAAAGTCAGCAGTGCTGCAGGCTGTGTAGACAACCAAAGTTTACAAGGCTGGGAAGACACTTCTCCAAATACATATACACCAGGCATTTCTTTAAAATCAAAAACAATCCATTAGCTTTGGGGCGGGGGGTGGGGGGAGGGTTAAATGTAGGCCTTGGAAACAGTTTTAAGTGGCTTTTAAGTATCTGCATAGAGGCAATCCTAAGGTTTGCTTTAAGTCTCTTAAATCTAACATTTTTAAAAGCATTTCTTCCCTGTATTTTCATATACAAGTTGGTTTTAATTTTGTTTGGGTGGTGTTATTTTTTTTAAATGACTTTTTAGTTTAGAAAGTTCTGATGAGCAAATAAATACATCTATCTACATGTTGGAAGTCCATCTGCCAGCACACCTGCTTAAAGTGAAATGAAAGCACATAACCAGGCTCTGAATGGGTTATATTTTATCATGGTGCTCCCAGAATCCTTTGACCTCACTCTGCTTTCTAGTCTGCTTGTGACACTGGACAGTCCTTTCTTACAGAGCTATTATATGTTCTAGGCTACGAAGGGTTAAATAATCCCAAAAATGAGGTATGTCATACCCACACGTCTTTATCTCTAGAAGCTGTGATGTATGTGAAACAGCACTGTTATTCTTAACACTAGTGTGTAAAATAAGGATTAGTACAGTACGTCTCATTACTTTTTAATTCAGGGCACCCTGAGTGAAAACAAATACAAAAAAAAATCCCTAACTCTGAGCTCTATCTCTGATTCCTCTTCCTCCTTCCCCTCTTCCTCCTCTTCCTCTCCTCCTGTTTTGCTACATTCTCCTCAGTGGCAAAAAGTTTCACTCTACCTCTGACAGCATGTATATTGCACCAGTAGCTAACAAAAACTGGTCTAGTCAAACCAAATGGGCACAAAAGAACCAGGATACCAAAAGTTAAGCTCATACAGCTGCAAACCATATCACTTCTTGGTAACAATGCAGACCTCATAAACCTAAAGAAGAGAAAGAAAAGAAAACTTTTGTTACTTTCCTTTTTTGCTTGTCACTTATATACAGGCTATGTGAGAATATAATTTGTAGGTATAACACATTAAGAAAAAGTTATCTTCATTGGATAGAATTGAATGGTGGTCGCTGATAGGAATAGGGCGTCCTCTAGCTCTTATCTCTGTCTCTTACTCTTTTCTCTTTCTCTTTTTCTCTGTCATGAGACTGTGTGTGACAGGGCCACCTGTCTTTTTTTTTTCTTAAATTTTTTTTTTTTTTATGTGTAGGTGCATGTCTTGGGGATTTAAAAATTTCAAGGCTGGTTTACTTATGCAAAGCATGCCTACGTCTGGAATACTTAGGGAAAGAAAGCGACTCCATGTTGTCCGAATTCCTCAAGGGACAGAAAAAAAATTGGAGACTGTTGAAATGCAGATTTGAAGTAATTTTTTTAAAATATTATTTTGGGTTCTGCGACATTGTGAAAAATTAAAGTTGTTGTGCAATACTTAATTCAGACATGTACCACAAGTTAATGGTAGACTAACACTGGGGGGTGGGGTCTAGGCATCATGCTTTTGTCAGCATACTCTTGAGCTTTTAAGTCTACTATGTCTGAACTGTGGTTTCTTGTTTATCCTTTTTTCCTTAGTTGGACTGTAATGTATGGTCTGTCAACCTGTGAATCTTTAAAGTATGATTCAGGTATTGTTGTATTCTTTACTGTGTAATAAAAAAGTTGAAAAAAATCTGGATCCTCTGTCTCCCTCGTCCCCGGTGTGCCATGGTTGCCCACCAGTGACCCCAGCCTGAGGAGTCCATCCTCCATGGTGCTGAATCAAATCTGTAGAGTTTATTCAGCTACAAAGCGTGGCTCTGTAACAGGAGTTGGCTTATCCATGCGTGTTGAGTAGGGAATGATGTCAGAACTTTGCAAAAGTCGAGCTCATTCATAAGGGGATGTTTCTCAGGCAGGAGGAGTAGGAAGAGTGGGAGGAGAATTACTACCTTCCATAGGAAAGGAGAGCTTGGCTTGCCTAGATTAGCTGCTGCATAGATAGCAGAGGCCCTTTTGGCTGTGTTTTGATAAAATTAGAAATGAGTACCTAAATCTGGATCACTCTGCTCAGAGAGGTTCGTGCCAACCTCATGAGGCTCTGACTCTTGTCAGGTTGCTTGGCTGCCTTGTGCATACCCGAATGGCAGATCAGCTGACATGACATGGAACTGCTCTATCTGCCTTGTCCCCTCTCCTCTAATTAAAAGTCGCTACCATTGTCACTCTTGGTTATGTAGTTAATATCCACTGTGGCTATCTCCAACTTGCTGGGACATCCAGTTATCTCCTCTGACACATATTTTTTCATTCTCTAGTTACAAAGTTTGTTAGAGTTTGAAAAACAAACCCTTCTCCCCTACCCTGTGAATGCTGTTAGTTTTTATGTGTAGTTTTCAAAACACAGATTATCTTATATACTGTGTTGTAGCAGAAATTCCTGTTTCCTCTGAATGTTCTGACTTTATAGACCAAAATAATCGTTGCAAAAAATCAAGGATGGCACAGCAGGTGCATGAGCCCGTGTCTGGAGAAAGGTTATGAAGGTGAATGCTGGTTACATGGGAGGGTGACTTGGAGCCCTCTAGTTTCCTTCTTGTGCCAGCTGGGTTCCTGTTTCAAGGCCAGGCTTCTCTAACTTGTCTTCCTGGGAAATGTAGCTTTTCCAAGAATTTGGTAGTGCACACCAGGAAAAACTAGGTATCAGAACAGATTTTTTTTTAAATAGTGGAAACACCCTCACTCCCACACTTTGGACAGTTAGGGTTGGATATTTAATTTCATAGTTACTCTTTTTTTCCACAGAAGAAAGGCCAGCCTGACCCAAGTTGCCTATTTTTAATGTGTTACTGCATCTTATTTTCTCTTCAAAGTGAAAAAGGCCAGAAACTAGCAGATAGAAATGGAACCCGTTGACTTAGTTCCCTTATAAGAAGTTCTTGCAAACACCTCTGTGACGTTTTCATTCAAGTGGATATGTTGGACAAATAGGAAACAGTTTTAGTTTACGCGAACAGTATGAGACTTCCAGGTGGTGGACGCCATTTTTTTAGAAGTGTTGATGATGTATTTGATAACATTATAAAAGTATGTGTCTCCCGTGAAAGAACATTGAGCTATTTCCCTGGAATGGATGGGGAAGAAATGAGCAAAGGAGTGCTGTTCTGTATGGGTGTCTATACCCTTATTCCAAGGTGAATAAATAAAGTTGTGTTTGCCTAATCATGTCCTTGGTCAGTCTATTCTCAGTCACACTGGG